GTCCAAGATGCTCGGGCAGGCTGAGGGGAAGGATCGTTTGAGCCCAGCAGTTTAAGGCTGCAGTGAGCCTTGTTTGTGCCACTTGCACTCCAGCCTGGACGACAGAGGGAGACTGTCTCTAAATAAATCAATAAATAAGGCCGGGCGCAATGGCTCACGCTTGTAATCCTAGCACTTTGGGAGGCCAAGGCGGGTGGATCATTTGAGGTCAGGAGTTTCAGACCAGCCTGGCCAACATGGTGAAACCCCGTCTCCACTTAAAAAAAAAAAAATTAGCTGGGCATGGTGGTACATGCCTGTAATCCCAGCTACTTGGGAGGCAAAGGCAGGAGAATCGGTTGAACCCGGAAGGCGGTTGCAGTGAGCCGAGATCCCGCCACTGCACTCCAGCCTGGGCGACGGAGTGAGACTCCGTCTCTAAATAAATAAATAAACAAAAATTAAGAATCCTATTTCCAGACCAGGCCCCGGAGAGTCAATAATCCGAGATGTGAAGGAGACCTTAAAATATTATTGATCCCAACACAGGCCGCGTGGGACCTGAACCGCCTCACCTTGGCAACCACATTTGTAATTTCCGCAAATGATCTATATCTTCTTCATTCCAAAATTGTGCCTCTCCGTCACTCATTCCACCCATAGGCTCCCTTCAGCCGTGTCCCCCTTACTCTCACCCTGCACATTTCCGCTGTTCTAAATACGGCTGCCCTTCAGCAGAAGCTGTTGCCTGCAGACGGCGCCTGCGTATCGAGCCTCCGTGAAGAAAATCACTCCCCAGAATGAGCCCGGCTTTGCGGCTGGGTCCTAAACTGCGGTGAGCTGAACCTTCTCGTGGGAATGTGAGAAAGCGGAACACACGTGGGCCCCAAATAACAACCCTCCCCACACCGAAGCCCAAGAGCTGGGGGGGAGGGGCGGAGGCGACGCGGGGGGCGCTGGCCGCAGGGGCCGGCAGGGGGCGCGCTGGCCGCGGTGGCTGGGCAGCGCGAGCCTGCGGCGCGTCTAGGCCCGCGCGGTTCCCGGTGCACTCGCTGCCCACAAAGCGCCAGCTGAGGGGCCGCTGCGGGTGGAGTGCGGCGGAGTCGGCCTCGCGACCCCAGCTTGATCCGCCGCCTGCTGCACCGCGCCTCCGCCGCGTTCCTGCGCGTCCCGAGCCCCGACGGCCGCGTGAGTCCCGTCCGTGCGGGGAAGGCAGGGCCGGGTCGGCGCCGCCTGTGGAGAGGACCCGGCGGCCGGGCCTGCTTGGAGCCGGGCGCGGTGGCAGCGGCGGCAGCGGCGGCGACTTCCGAGGCCCGGGCTAGACAGCGCAGGGCCATGGCTGAGGCGGCCCCGGCCCCGGTAAGGGCGGCCGCGCGCGAGTGTTGTGAGCCCCCGAGACCCAGACCCCGAGGGAGGAAGGCGGGCGGGCAGGGAGCTGCCAGGCATAGGCGCCGTTCTCGGGTCCCGCCGGCCACGTCGCCTGTCGCCCGTGCTTGGCGGCTGCAGCCTCGCGTGAGGGGACTTAGCGGGTGGGTGTGAAACCGCCCACCCGGGGACACCAGGCTGGGCCGCAGGTCTGAGGGGCACTCGCAGGCAGCTATGAGACCCGGGGCCCTGCAGTTGGGTTGAAGTCGAGGGGGTGCCTGCTGCGTGTCAGCCCCACGCCTGCCCGCCAGACGCGCAGCGGGGTTGGGCTGGGGAGCCGTCAGCCATTCTCGCGGCCGCGGGAGCGTTCGTCACCAGCAATCTGAGCGGTGGCGCGGGCGGCATTTAAGTGTGCGGAGGCGCATTCCCGCCGCGCTGCGTGACGCCTGGGCTCCCGGCACCGGACTCGGGACACGCGGGAGGCCCTCCCGAAATAGCTGCCGAATGAATGGTGCGGACCCGGAGGCTGGAGTGGCCTCGCGTAATGTCTTGTTCCATCTTTCCACTGCATGCAGACATCTGAATGGGACTCCGAGTGCCTTACATCCCTGCAGCCCCTTCCTCTTCCTACACCCCCAGCAGCAAATGAGGCACACCTGCAGACAGCAGCTATCTCTCTGTGGACAGTGGTGGCCGCCGTGCAGGCTATAGAGAGGAAGGTGGAGATCCACAGCCGGCGACTCCTACACCTGGAAGGTCGGACAGGGACAGCAGAGAAGAAACTAGCCAGCTGTGAAAAGACAGTTACCGAGCTTGGGAACCAGCTGGAGGGCAAGTGGGCCGTGCTGGGAACCCTGCTGCAGGAGTACGGGCTGCTGCAGAGGCGGCTGGAGAACTTGGAGAACCTGCTGCGCAACAGGAACTTCTGGATCCTGCGGCTCCCTCCAGGTATTAAGGGAGATATCCCAAAGGTAATACCTTCATTTCTAGATGTAAAGTGGTAGAAGGGACTAACCCATGTGATTGTAATTTTAGGTGCCTGTGGCATTTGATGATGTCTCCATCTACTTTTCCACTCCAGAGTGGGAAAAATTAGAAGAATGGCAAAAGGAACTTTACAAGAATATCATGAAGGGCAACTACGAGTCTCTCATCTCCATGGGTGAGGCTGAGTTGACACCTTTTGAATGAAGTGTAATACTCTCTCTTCCTTTTTCCTCTCCTAGATTATGCTATAAATCAACCTGATGTCTTATCTCAGATTCAACCAGAAGGGGAACATAATACAGAGGACCAGGCAGGGCCAGAGGAAAGTGAGATTCCCACAGACCCCAGTGAAGGTAAGTGGGAGAAGAGATTCCTACTTCTTGTCGAAGGCCATTTTTTTTTCCTCCCACAAATTAGAGCCTGGTATTTCAACATCAGATATTCTGTCTTGGATTAAACAAGAAGAAGAGCCTCAGGTTGGGGCCCCACCGGAGTCCAAGGAGAGTGACGTGTACAAAAGCACTTATGCTGGTGAGTATGAAATTAAAGAGGTGTTCATGTCCGATGGGTATAACTCTGGAGTCTTTTCTTTCAGATGAAGAGCTTGTCATCAAAGCTGAAGGCCTTGCTAGATCCTCGTTGTGCCCTGAGGTTCCAGTCCCTTTCTCTTCTCCACCAGCAGCAGCAAAGGATGCTTTTTCAGATGTGGCTTTCAAAAGCCAGCAGTCTACATCCATGACACCTTTTGGACGTCCAGCCACTGACCTGCCTGAAGCCTCTGAGGGACAAGTGACTTTTACTCAGTTGGGTAGCTATCCCCTCCCACCTCCAGTTGGCGAGCAGGTGTTCTCATGCCACCACTGTGGCAAGAATCTCAGCCAAGACATGTTGCTGACCCACCAATGTAGCCATGCTACTGAGCACCCCTTACCCTGTGCCCAGTGCCCTAAGCACTTTACTCCACAGGCGGACCTCAGCAGCACCTCCCAGGACCATGCCAGCGAGACACCCCCCACCTGCCCACACTGTGCCAGGACTTTTACTCACCCATCAAGACTTACCTACCATCTTCGGGTCCATAACAGCACTGAGCGTCCTTTCCCCTGTCCTGATTGCCCCAAGCGCTTTGCTGACCAGGCTCGACTCACCAGCCACCGGAGAGCTCATGCAAGCGAAAGGCCCTTCCGCTGTGCCCAGTGCGGCAGGAGCTTCAGCTTGAAAATCAGCCTCCTGCTCCACCAGCGGGGTCATGCACAAGAGCGCCCTTTCTCCTGCCCTCAGTGTGGCATTGACTTCAACGGCCACTCGGCCCTGATCCGCCACCAGATGATCCACACAGGCGAGCGTCCTTACCCCTGCACTGACTGCAGTAAGAGCTTCATGCGCAAGGAGCACCTGCTGAACCACCGGCGGCTGCACACAGGCGAGCGGCCCTTCAGTTGTCCTCACTGTGGCAAGAGCTTCATCCGCAAGCACCACCTAATGAAACACCAGCGCATCCACACCGGGGAGCGGCCCTACCCCTGCTCCTACTGTGGCAGGAGCTTCCGCTACAAACAGACACTCAAGGACCACCTCCGTTCAGGCCACAATGGAGGCTGTGGGGGTGATAGTGACCCATCAGGTCAGCCACCCAACCCACCAGGTCCCCTCATAACTGGGCTTGAAACTTCTGGCCTGGGTGTCAACACTGAAGGTCTAGAGACCAACCAGTGGTATGGGGAAGGGAGTGGAGGGGGAGTTTTGTAAATCCAAATCTCTGTGGCTTCATGCTTGTATATGCTCACAGCAGGGCACAAAATCCAAGAGAAGGTCTGTGAGCCCCATCCAACACCCACAGTAATTATTATCTGGCACATCAATGAATTTGGGGTCCTATACACTTGACTAGAGACATGCTTGTGTTTTGGAATTTCACACCCTTACAAGAATACCACATTTTGAAACCCAGAAAGACCTGGAAAGGAGCCCAGCATGTCCATCTTTTCAAAGATACAACAAAAGCAGAAGTTACAAGAATATTGCGGAGAGGTTGGAAAGCAGGATTTAACCTCTAGTTCTCTTGTTCTCAGAGAACAGCAGGTTGATAGTAGATTATGTCTCTAGGTAGAGACAGATACATGAGAAGAGCCTCCAAAACTGGAAGCCCATCATAAGGCATGAGAATGTTTAACTATAAAGCCTTTTATTAGTTCTTTGATAGCTAAGATGGTTGTTGGAGAAAGTGCTTAAGCCACTGTTTATGTTGCTGCCTCCTCTCTCAAAACCAGCCAAGATCTGTTCACACACCTCTGTGGCTGTCTTTCCCTGAAACATGGTAACTCAAGACTGCCTGCCTAGGTTTCTTAGATTAATTATTCACATAAATTTTGTTTAATATTGGTTGAACAAGAAATCTGACTTTAAAAGATTATTAAGGAGAATATTCCTTAACTATACTGGCTTGATTTGAAACAGGCTCTTATTGCCATTTAAACTGCCAGAAATCTTTGCCAAGGTCCTGGTTAAAAAAATTGGAAACGGTTTTCTTAGCCCCAGCTTTAAAAGCTAGAGATCTCAGAGAAATAGCTGGCTTAACAATGACAGAACAGCTTAAAATTTGTGCCTACACCATGTTCTGAGAGTCGTTCACATCAAATTCTTATCTTTTCCAAGCCAGTAAGTTGGCTTCTCCATTCCTGGTGTCTGATATTCTTGACAATCATCAGCAACAAAGATCACAGCACTTTCCAGAAGCATGGAGCTTCAGAAAGTGCCAGTGAACTCTTGGTCCTCAGTAGTGAGATGATAACAGTGTTATAATGCAGCTTCCTTGAGCCATCAGAGAGAGTGTATGTTCACCCTATCTGGCTGTATCCCATTGGCAGTGGACAGATTGAGGAAATTCCTAGATCACTGAGAGCTAAGCACCATGCATAGACAACAGTTTGTTCTTGCCTGTGTTGCTTTTAGGGACTTTGACTACCACATGTTCTTTTCTTGGGGTGATTTAATCACCTGGGAGCATCTGAGTCTGCTCCTAAGTGGCTTTGCAACTGGGCCTAAGTTCTGTTTCCTTTATGGATCTCAAATTTTCATCTGCACAATGAGGCTGTTGAAAGGAAAAAAAGTGAGCCTCTAGGAATTATTCAAAAAAAGTCTGTGATACATTCCTTTTCCTGCCAAAGTTCTGTCTCTGTCTTTGGCTTCTGTCCAGGCAAAGCTAAATAAGACAGCAAAGTCAAAGCAGATAAATTCTTGTTGAAACTTGACTAAAATTTATTTGATTTGTTGTTTTACTCCCACTTGGAATCCTGAGGTAGAAGACAGAATGCAGAAGTCTTACATCTTGGGCAGGAAACTGGTTTATTCCTATACTCTTGTTTCCTCTGCTTCTTCCTGAGGTCTAGAACAAGGTCTGGAAATGTTTAGACAGGATATTTTCTTGATGAAGTGATAAGGAAAGGACCCATTTTTTTGCTCATCACCTAGCCCATCCTTCACTCTCTCTAGTTATGCATAACAACACTAGAAGAAGGTGTTAGCCCAGCTAACTTTGCTTCTGGGAAGGCTATGTCTGAACATGTTGCTCTGTAGGATAATCACACTTAGAAAACATCTGCTCCATGACATTCACAATACCAGGGACCATGGGAGACACAAGAAATGTGTGTCTGCTGTCATAACTTACAGTGAAAAAGCCCAATAATACAGAACAAGACATGATGGGCAATACCCTAGCATATTGGGATTAAGAGCTTTCTAGCCAGAATCTGGACCTATACCATGGGAAAATTTAGGGGTGCTGGGAATCCCAAAGCCAAGGTTCTGGCTTCATTGGCAACCCACTAGGAACTTGAATGTGAGATTCAGCTCTAGTTTGCACCTTGATTTCCCCAGTGAAAAGGGAGAAGAGCCAAAGTATTGTCTAGGTGCTGAGTTCCCTTTTCTGAGTGGATTTCAAGCATTTGCCAGGGTATGCTGGAGGAGGGACTCCTAAAGTAGGTGAGATGTGGGACTAGGTAACACTTTAAATACTTTTTTACTCAAAGATTTGCCAAGAACACAGCTTATTAGTGAAAGAGACCTGTGGATTGAAATGGCTGCAGATAGATCCCGCAGTCCCTTCTGAAAGGAACTGTGTAGCCAGCAGGGACCTAAACTTTGGCAAAAAGTGAACACAATTCAAATACGAATGAAGGAAGAGCCCTCAGATGGAACGAAAGGCGATGTGCAAGGCCATCCCAGAGAGACGGAAGCAGGTGCGATACTAAGCCTCAGCCCAAGAATAAAAGAGAGTTCAACTGTTACTCTTTTCTTTCATCAATCCCCTATCAGTTAGAACTGCAGGCCAGTTCCAAAGAGTGTTTGCTTAAGATTCAAAAGTGGGTAAGTAAAATGGATCAGTGGGAAGGATAAGGTGTCCAACAGAAAGTGTGGAGGAGAAACTCTTGGCCTATCAAGTGCTCCTGAGAGAAACCATGCAATTTAACACTTCAGTTAAAGAAATACATGAGAACTGCTTGTCATGACCAGACAAGATAGGAAAGGGGAAACCCCAGAAACGTGCTCTTCATCTGTCAGCCTTTTGGACCAAGAAGCTGTCACTATCACACATAAGCACCATTCCCTTAGAGTGGATCCAGGTGTTGACTATAACCAGATTTACTCTTTGCTTACTAGGTTTTCCATTGTCACCATTGGATGAACCTCTGGTTTAGCCACAGTTGTGAAAATAAATGGAAGTTGGTTGATTGTCTAGAAAGTGCAAGAAGATGGCCCTGCTCCTTTTCTGCTGAACATTTAGTATTGGAAACTCCTACTTCCCTTTTCATTAATAATGTGTGCAAGTTTCCTATTAGCGGGGAAGGTGTGGGGCTCTGCTGGGCTTCTCTTGAGCATATCTGAGAAGTGATGTTCATGTCTATCTCAACCAGGACCAGACCCTGTGACTTACTCGGTAATAACAGTCCACACAAGCCTCGTTGATATTAAAAAAAAAAAAAAAAAAGGACCTCATTCCAAATGGAATGGGAATCCCTA